CAGTGGGCCCAGGGCAGTTCCACACAGGTCTCTGAGGCCCCACAGACAGGAGAGCTGTGACGACTCCCTTAGTGCCCAAGAAAGCAAGGAGGTGGTGGGCAAGGGGCTCCCAGAGGCCTTGGGGCACTAGAGGGGAGATGGAGCCGAGGGAGTGGCTCTGCAGGCCCCTCTCTGAGAGAGTGCATGAGGTGTGGCCCCAGGCCCAAGGGTAGGGGGTGCACAGGGTGAGGGAAGGGAGGAGAGGAAGAGGAGGAGGAGGTGGTGGCCACAGCGGGATGGCACTCAGCCAGGTTCAGCTTCGTGGGAAAGGTCCCAGGTGGGCCGGGCTAGCACTGGGGATGCCCTGGCTCTGTGTCTCGGTTGGGTGGCTGACTCCTCCTGGAACGCATCCCTGACATCCTCCAGGCTGGCTTGGGGATACTCTGGGGACACACAGTGCCCAGGCTTCCGGCCTCCCAGCCCTGGCTCCCTGTGGACTCAGCTGCCCCCAACAAGCCTGCGAGCCACTGGAGAGCAAGGGCAGGCTGTCCTTGCCATCCAGATGCCTGGCACAGAAGGGGTTCTCACCTTCGGGGTATGGGCTGACTCAGTGGGTTTCTCCTCCCTCCAGCTCTAACCTGCCTGTGGAATAAACAAATCACTCCTCTGGGTTGTCTAGCTGGTGCAGGCCCCAGGGCGACGCCCCTTTGAGGGGAAAATGGGGGCATTCCAGTTTCCATGAGCCCTGGGACTCCCCTCCTTCCCACCACTGCTGCCTACCCTCCGGTTCCAGGTATGCAGGCTTCCTCCCTTCTGACGGTTCCTGCTGCTGGAGTCGTCCTTCCTGAAACCCTGCCTTTGCTTAGCCTCATTCCCATCTCTCAGTCCCATCCTGCAGCTGGGCAGGCAGTGCTGGGCCCCGGAAATGCCCTCTGCCTCCCTGGAGCACGTGGCCTGTGATTTTCCTTGAGCACAGCACTTTGTGACTTTGATGTAAACATCAAACACAGCCCCCTTTCCTGTCTTCGCATCCAGGAAATAGGTTAGTTTCAGACAAGCCTGCTTGCCGGAGCTCAGCAGACACCAGGCCTTCCGGGCAGGCCTGGCCCACCGTGGGCCTCAGAGCTGCTGCTGGGGCATTCAGGTAAGCGGCTGTCCTCGGGCCTTCTGCCTGTGACCGGCTTTGTAAGCCCCGATTCCTCACCCAGAACCGGCTCTCCATTGGCATTGGGACCAGAGACCCCGCAAGTGGCCTGTTTGCCTGGACATCCACCTGTACGTCCCCAGGTAAGTGGTGCCTGGGTGGAGTGGCACCTGGCTGACGTGCCTCCGACCCTCTGTGAACCCGCAGGTTTCGGGAGGCCCAGGGGCGATGCCAGACCCCGCGGCGCACCTGCCCTTCTTCTACGGCAGCATCTCGCGTGCCGAGGCCGAGGAGCACCTGAAGCTGGCGGGCATGGCGGACGGGCTCTTCCTGCTGCGCCAGTGCCTGCGCTCGCTGGGCGGCTATGTGCTGTCGCTCGTGCACGATGTGCGCTTCCACCACTTTCCCATCGAGCGCCAGCTCAACGGCACCTACGCCATTGCCGGCGGCAAAGCGCACTGTGGACCGGCAGAGCTCTGCGAGTTCTACTCGCGCGACCCCGACGGGCTGCCCTGCAACCTGCGCAAGCCGTGCAACCGGCCGTCGGGCCTCGAGCCGCAGCCGGGGGTCTTCGACTGCCTGCGAGACGCCATGGTGCGTGACTACGTGCGCCAGACGTGGAAGCTGGAGGTGAGAGCGCAGCCTGGGGCGCGGGGTCTGGAACCTACAGACCTCCTCGCCTCTCCTTTTCTAGGGCGAGGCCCTGGAGCAGGCCATCATCAGCCAGGCCCCGCAGGTGGAGAAGCTCATTGCTACGACGGCCCACGAGCGGATGCCCTGGTACCACAGCAGCCTGACGCGTGAGGAGGCCGAGCGCAAACTTTACTCTGGGGCGCAGACCGACGGCAAGTTCCTGTATGTGGGGCCCGGGATTTGGGTGCGGTGAGTAGGGGTTACATCCCCTCCCTTCCCCTGCCAGGCTGAGGCCGCGGAAGGAGCAGGGCACATACGCCCTGTCCCTCATCTATGGGAAGACGGTGTACCACTACCTCATCAGCCAAGACAAGGCGGGCAAGTACTGCATTCCCGAGGGCACCAAGTTTGACACGCTCTGGCAGGTAGGCTGCCCGTGCAACTTGTTCTGGGAGATGAGCCTCTCTGCTAGCTGCCTGCTCCCTGCAGCTGGTGGAGTATCTGAAGCTGAAGGCGGACGGGCTCATCTACTGCCTGAAGGAGGCCTGCCCCAACAGCAGTGCCAGCAACGCCTCAGGTGACGGCAGCAGGCGGGCGGGCGGTGGGCGGCCCAGCCCTCACTGTCCCTTCTGCTCCCCCAGGGGCTGCTGCTCCCACACTCCCAGCCCACCCATCCACGTTGACTCATGTGAGTTGGGGGCACCTGGAGTGTGGCCTTGGAGCTCAGGCCTTGCTGACCCTGTGGCCTTTAGCCTCAGAGACGAATCGACACCCTCAACTCAGATGGATACACCCCTGAGCCAGGTGAGCGGGCAGAGGTGGGGACGCGGGTTGGGTGACCTGGGAGTGTACCGCTGTGTGTGCCCAGCACGCATAACGTCCCCAGACAAACCGCGGCCGATGCCCATGGACACGAGCGTGTATGAGAGCCCCTACAGCGACCCAGAGGAGCTCAAGGACAAGAAGCTCTTCCTGAAGCGCGATAACCTCCTCATAGCTGACATTGAACTTGGCTGCGGCAACTTTGGCTCAGTGCGCCAGGGCGTGTACCGCATGCGCAAGTATGGCCGCCCCTGCCGTGGTGGGAGCACCGGCCCACGTGCCTCCCGTGGCCGGGTCGGGCAGGAAGCAGATCGACGTGGCCATCAAGGTGCTGAAGCAGGGCACGGAGAAGGCAGACACGGAAGAGATGATGCGCGAGGCGCAGATCATGCACCAGCTGGACAACCCCTACATCGTGCGGCTCATTGGCGTCTGCCAGGCCGAGGCCCTCATGCTGGTCATGGAGATGGCTGGGGGCGGGCCGCTGCACAAGTTCCTGGTCGGCAAGAGGTGAGCACCGGGTGGGCCCGGCCATCGGGTGGCCCAGCTGACCCCGCCTTCCCCGCCACCCCAGGGAGGAGATCCCTGTGAGCAATGTGGCCGAGCTGCTGCACCAGGTGTCCATGGGGATGAAGTACCTGGAGGAGAAGAACTTTGTGCACCGTGACCTGGCGGCCCGCAACGTCCTGCTGGTTAACCGGCACTACGCCAAGATCAGCGACTTTGGCCTCTCCAAAGCACTGGGTGCCGACGACAGCTACTACACTGTAAGCCTCTGCCCCTGTGATGCCCGACTGGACCCCTGATCCAGCAGCATCTCCCCCTCCCCAGGCCCGCTCAGCAGGGAAGTGGCCGCTCAAGTGGTACGCACCCGAATGCATCAACTTCCGCAAGTTCTCCAGCCGCAGCGATGTCTGGAGCTATGGGGTCACCATGTGGGAGGCCTTGTCCTACGGCCAGAAGCCCTACAAGGCAGGCGCGGGCAGAGGCAGGTGGGCGGTGTGACTCACAGGTGTCTCTGCCCCGGCTTGAGCAGAAGATGAAAGGGCCGGAGGTCATGGCCTTCATCGAGCAGGGCAAGCGGATGGAGTGCCCACCAGAGTGTCCACCCGAACTGTACGCACTCATGAGTGACTGCTGGATCTACAAGTGAGTGCCAGTGGGGAGGGGACCCGGCTGGGGGCTCTGACCAAGCCCCTTCACCCTCCTCCAGGGTTTCCAGCGCCCACGCGGACTCCCCTCTGGGCCTCTGCATTCACCGCTGCCGCTGCCTGGAAAGCTCTCCCCGTCCCCACCGGTGATGTCCCCTAGGAAAGCTCCCCGTCCCCCGGGGTGATGTCCCCTAGGAAAGCTCCCCGTCCCCTCCCGGGTGATGTCCGCTAGGAAAGCTCCCCGTCCCCCCCAGGTGATGTCCCCGAGGAAAGCTCCCCGTTCCCTCCCGGGTGATGTCCGCTAGGAAAGCTCCCCGCCCAGGCTCCCTGGGTATGGAGGAGAGGGGCTGAGGGACGCAGTTTCTGATCACTGCTTGCACACCTCCTGTGATGGGCAGCTCATCCATTACCTCTCAACGCAGCCTGGGCTGGTAAGTGAGTTACAATTCTTAGAAAGGTTTTCCAGCTGCTGACACCAACCTTGACCCCCATTCCCTTTACCGTTCCAAGACCATACAGAGCACACCTCTTCTCCAAATATCTCACTCCTCCTCTATTGATCATGTGCCTATTCCAGACGTGTGTCATGAGGCACACAGGCTCAGGGTGATAACCACTGGCATGGTGGCAGCCCACTGGGCCCTGGAGGTCCAGAGAAGCTCCTGAGCCAGCTGAGAGGGGCCAATCTGGTGGGCTTCCTGTAGGAGGGAACGCCTTAGCTGAGTTCTGAAGGGTGAGTGACATTTGGTTGGGGACCGTAAAGAAAGTATCCCAGGGAGCAGGAATAGTGTGTAGTGGGAGAGAATGTCCTTCTGGAAACAAAGAGAGGTTTTGGCGGGGCTGGAAGGCTGAGTTTGGAAATGGGAAGAAAACGCAAGGCCTGGTGCGGTGATCAAGATGGGAGGTCAGTAACATCCTCTTTGTTTCATATTTCCTGACTCCTTGGCCAGGAAGCAACTAACATCTCCATCTACCAGGTCCACGGCTTCCTAGCATTGGGTTTTACCATTTTAAAAACATTTTTTAATTTTAGATGGGAAAAATATCTTATTGTGTAAATTAAGACAAATTAGCATTTCTCTTGTAAGTGGCGAAGTTGAGCAGTGTTTTCAGATGTGCGCCAGCTTGACAGATGCCACCTCTTGCTGTGAACGTCTCATGGCCTCATGCCCAGCACAGAGCTCGCACCTTCTCAGGCCCCATCCTCTGCTCTGAGCAAAAGGCCAAGGGCGTAGGCTGCCCTGTGGCCACATGGGTGAGGATATGGTGAATCAGTTTCCTGTTCTGCTTCCATTCACCTTTTGTCCCTTCAGGGTTTCAAATTTCTCTCTTCTCTGTTGGAGGCTGGGGTCCCATGTGCCTGTAGCTTTGTCCTTGTCTGAGGTATCTCTGAGCTCAAATTAGAGGGCTGTGAAGCCCCAGGAAGGTATTTGTGGGAGGCAATTCTGATGTGCTGGGTGCCTCGAACACACAACTTCCTGTTTAATTCTCAAAACATCTGCCTGGGGTGGGGACTCTTGAACCCATTTTACAGTTGAGGAAACCAAGGCTCTGAGGACTTGGTTTACAGACCCAACATGCCCACTATCCCAAGGCCAATATGTAAGAGGCAACTCTATTGGCAGCTTTTCTGGGCTTCATTTAACAAACTCCTCTGTAGACATTAAGGTTCTGTTTAATTCATGTTCTAGAGGACAGAGGTTGTTAGCTCTCCATCTTGAGGCAAAACTCTTTGTCCCACCCTGCCCAATCAAGGCATGGAAGCCCTGTTTCTCATCTAGGAAGGGGCTGTGGTGTTCAGCTCAGCACCAACCTTATACTTCAGGGAGAGAAATGGGAAAGAAAAAAAGGGAGAAGAAAGCACATACATTCATCCTCCTCGGAACCAAACTCCTGAGTTAGGCCTTGGTTCTGGCTCCGTGGCTGCCACTAAAATCCCATGTGGCCTTGTTAAATCCCTCCCACCTCTGGCTCTCCACTTCCGCTTCTGTGGAGTTTTTATTCTAGCAATGAAACTTTTCACATATGAGCTCCTGGTTCTTTCTTATATCTGCCTGCTTTTGTCTCATAGTCTCCTGTTCTTTCTTTTCTTTGAGATAAAGTTTTGCTCTTGTTGCCCAGGCTGGAGTGCAATGGCGCGATCTTGGCTCACTGCAATCTCCACGTTCCGGGTTCAAGCGATTCTCCTGCCTCAGCCTCCTGAGTAGCTGGGACTACAGGCACCCGCCACCATGCCCAGCTAATTTTTGTATTTTTAGTAGAGATAGGGTTTCACCATATTGGTCAGGCTGGTCTTGAACTCCTGATCTCAGGTGATCCACCCGCCTCGGCCTCCCAAAGTGTTGAGATTACAGGCATGAGCCACTGCACCCGGCCTCCTGTTCTTGTTTATGGCTGTTATTCCCTTCTTTATCTCTTTGAGTTTTTAATATATTTATTGCAAAATTCTTTTAAGGTTGCACTATTATTCTCTATTTCCTCAGACGTAAATTCTTCCAGTTGGGGAGTTTGTGGAAATTTCATGAAGTGGTTGTGAATCCATTGTCTCTTCAGAATATTTCTTGCATGTGTATCTTGTAAGGGCTGTATATGAGAGCCTGTGCTCTTGGCTTCATACATTAGGGGGCCCTGCATTGGTACTAGCCTCCTAATGGGTAGGTGGTGGGGGGCTTCAACCCTTGTCTCTGGGCATCTCTGCAGTGGTCTCTTGTATACCTGGTATTTTCCTGTCATTGCTAAGTGTTTGAAGAATGGTTTCTATGTGTACTTGGTCTGCCATCTTGAATGAAAGTCCAATTTCACCATCTGTAAACATTTCACAGATGAGGCACCGGAAGTTCAGGGAGGTGGCCTGACTTGCCCCAGTCCACACAGCTAGGAGGGAGAATTTGAACCCAGCGAAACCCTATCCACTCCCCGCTCCTCGGCAGGCCCTGGCCCGGTGCTCCCCTCAGCTCTGACTCATTGCTAGCTCTGCATTCCCTGGACACCTTCTTCCTCAGAGAGCTGGGAGAATGGCCTCTACCCTGTAGACACGCTAAATAAACTCAAAATTTTGTTCTGGTGGACGAAGTGAAAAAAACCAAAACTGGCAGATTAGCTCGGTATAATATGACAAGGCCCTGGACTCTGCAGTCTGGCTGTGAGACCTCAGGGAGGTTACTTAACCTTGGGGAGCTTCAGTCTTCTCATTTGTCACATGGTGATAATAACTGTGTTTACCTTTCTGAGTAGTGATGTGAAGTGAAACAATGCATTAGTTTAGCACTTAGTAGCTGCTTATTAAATATTACTTCCTTCCATGGAGGAAAGCAAACTGGGGATGGGGCCAGGGGAATGTGATAGCTGATCCATCAAATTCCTGAAAGGTTTCATGGGCCAGAGGGAGGAGAGCTTCTCCATGGTCTGAAAAAGAGAACAGAGAATAACAGGGAAGGATCCAGGGAAGGTGACACAGCTGCAAAGTCTGTTCATTGGGGTAAAGAATAATCCCTTCAACAAATGGTACCAGGACAACTTGATTTCCACAAACAAAACAAACAAAAAGTCAGACCTCTATCTCACACATATAAAAAAACTAACTAAAATGGATCAATGACCTAAATATTAAATATAAGAGCCCAAACTGTAAAACTCTTAAGAAAACAAAGAGGTAAATATTTTTGGATTTCGCAGTGGATTCTCAGGTATAACACTCCAAGCACAAGCAATAAAAGAAAAATAGATAAACTGAACTTGATCAATATAAAAATCTTTTACTTTTTGTTTTTAATTTTTATTTGTTTTATTGTTTTTTTGAGACGGAGTCTCGCTCTGTCCCCCAGGCTGGACTGCAGTGGTGCAATCTCGGCTCACTACAATCTCTGCCTCCCGGGCTCAAGCAATCTTCCAGCCTCAGCCTCCTGAGTAGCTGGGATTGCAGGTGTCCATCACCATGACCAGCTAATTTTTGTCTTCTTAGTAGAGATGGGGTTTCACCATGTTGGCCAGGCTGGTCTCGAACTCCTGACCTCAGGTGATCCACCTGCCTTGGCCTCCCAAAGTGCTGGGATTACAGGCATGAGCCACTGTGCCTGGCCAAAAAACCTTTTAATTTTTAAATTAAAGGACATCATCAAAGGGTAGCCCAGAGAATGAGAAAAATGTTAGCAAATCATTTATCTGATAAGGATTTAGTGTTTAGAATGCATAAAGAATTCCTACAATCCAACAACAAAAAAATATCCAACTCAATTAACTGGGCAAAAGACTCGAACAGACATTTCTCCACAGATGCTATACAAATGGTTAACAAACACATGAAATGTGAACTTCATTAATCATAAGAGAAATGAAAATAAAAACCACAGTGACAAGCCACACCTCACACCTCCTAGGATGGCCGTGTGCACACACCGTAACTACGGCTGCTGAGGGTGTGGCGAAATTGGAACCCTCACACACTGTGGGTGGGGATGTGAGATGGTGCAGCCTCTGTGGAAAGCAGTTTGATGTTTCCCTACAAGGCTAAACATGGGCTGACCATCGACCCGGCAGTTCACTTTTAAGTATACACCCCAGTGAATTGAAAACAAGGTCTCAGATAATAGTAAACCAATGTTCACTGCAGCATCATTCACGATAGCCAAAAGGTTGAAACAACCCAAATGTCCATCAAATGATGAATGGATAAACAAAATGAGGTGTATACATTCCATGGAACATTATCCAGCTGATGGAACATTATCCAGCTGAAACAAGAGGGAAACTCTCTTGCCTGCTACAGCATGGAGGAAACTTGAAAATATGCTAGTGAAAGAAGCCAGACACAAAAGGACAAACATCGTATGGTTCCACTTACAGGAAATATCTAGAACAGGCAAATTCATAGAGACGGGAAGCAGATAGAAGTTACCAGGAGCTGGGGGGAGTAGGCAATGAGGAATCATGGATTCACGTTTACAGAGTTTCTGTTGGGAATGATGGAAAAGTTCGGAAATAGATAGGGGTGATGGTTGCACAACACTGTGAATGTAATTGACACTGAATTGTGCACCTAGAAAGTTAAAATGACAAATATTATTAAATATGTTTTACTACAATTTTAAAAATAGCTTAAAAAAACCCACCACCGCCACAAAATATACAGTTACTCTCTGTAAGTCCAGTGAGGATTAAAATACAATGGAAGGTCTCTTGCTCAAGCACAACCAACGTTGTCTATGCCACAATTTATAGACCTGTGTTTTTAAGTTTTGGCTTCAGCAAGGAGGTGAGCAGAACTTTCAGAGGAGGTTAAGGGCTTGGCAGATTTTGCTGGTGACACACCCGGACAGGAGTGGCCTTGATCTTGGTTTTCCCAGCCTCCAGAGCTGGGAGCAATACATTTCTGTTGTTGATGAATTACCCAGTCTAAGGCATTTTGTTGACAGCAGCACACACAGACTAAGACACAAGAGCACCAGCAACAAAAGAAAACAATGGAGAAGGTGGACTTCATGACATTGAAACTCTTTGTACAAGAAAAGTGTATCAAGAAATTGAAAAGAGAACTCACAGAATGGGCCTAGTACTTGCAAATCATATATTGGGGAAGAATCTAACATCCAACTTATATAAAGACCTTTGTATAAATCAACAATAAAAAGACAGTCTAAGTAAAAAATGGACAAAGGATTTGAACAAACATTTCTTTAAGACATACCATTGACTCATTAATGAGCACATGAAAAGATTCTCAACATTATTAATCATTAGGGAAATGCAAATGAGATAGCACTTCCAAAAGAAAAAAAAAGGTAAAGGAAAAATGGGCAAAAACAACTGTGGGAGTGGATGTGGAGAAGTCAGATCACTCGTGCATTGCTGGTGGGGATGTTACAAAGTGCAGCTGCTTTGTAAAACAGTTTGGCAGTTCTTTAAAAATTTAAACATAGATTAACCATCTGACCCAGGAATTCCACTCCTGGGTAATACTCAAGAGAATGGAAAACGTATGTTCACACAAAAACTGGTACATGAATGCATTGTGTATACAGTGGCATTATTCATAACAGCCAAAAAGTGGAAGTAACTCGAATGTCCATCAACAGATGAGTAGATAAATGTGTGGTATATACATACACGGAAGCCTTATTCAGCCATAAGAAGGAATGAAGTACTGATACATATGCCACAGCAGCCACTGACCTCAAAGACTTTACCGAGGTGACAGGATCCAGACACAAAAAGCCACATATTGTGTGATTCTATTTATATGAAGTGTTAAGCATGGGCAAATCCAGAGAGACAGAAGGTAGATAGTGGTTGCCAGGGGCTAGGGGAAGGACAGTGGGTAGTGACTGCTCATGGGCATGGAAGTTGTTTTTGGAGGTGGGGGAGGTGGCAGTGTTGATGAAATGTTCTGGAATGAGAGAGTGGTGATGGTTGCCCATCACTGTTAATACACTAAAAAGCAGTGAGCTTTATACTCTAAAATGGTTAAAGTGCATTTTGTTTGATGTGAATTTTATCTCAGTGTGAAAAAATCCTGCTGTCAGAAGAGTGTCTATTGGACCTGGCCTGTACTGGCACGAGGTTTTTTTTTTTTTTTTTTTTTTTTTTTTTTTTTGCTATTGGTGACTGGCCGAGCCATCTGTTGTGAAGATGGCTGCTTTGTAGTGTGGAAGGCTGTGGGCAGGACATGTCTGCCAACTCTAATGCAGACACTTCCCAGGAACTAATGACTATTAGTCTTTGTAATGCATCTTGAAGCCAAGTGTCTAGATTTTAAAACCCCAGTGTGGGAAACACTGACGGTGAAATTTCCCAAGTAACGGGTGGCCTGTACCTAATCCACAAGGATAGAGTGATAGGCATGTGGCTTCTCTGCCTGACTCTCCATGTCTGTGTGGTGTAAAATATCTCACCTGAGGCCATGTTTCTTACCTGTTGAAAGTTTATTAGCACAGGGCAATGGCTACATTAGGAATATTTATTCACAATGTTGATGATGGGGCTAAACCCAGAATGGTTGGGGAAAACCAGTTCCTTATAATCGATGTGTTGGTACAGTATTTATAATAAATGATTAAAAACTGTTAATCCACTTGGCAAGTTTAAAGCAGGTTTTCTTTGATCAAGAAGAAGCTCTATTTTGTTTTTTTTAAGAAGTCATGGCTCTTCCTTCTCTCTGTAATTTCGTATTGGTCTGATTTTCATCAGGCGAGGAGGCAACAGGCTGGTGGCTATGAAGAGTCCGTTCTGCTTCCCCGCCTGCCATGGGCTGGGCTAGTGAACTGCAGGGGTGTTCTCCATGGAGCAGAAGAACCAGGGTCTTTCTCACTTATGATGCTGCTAGACTGACCCCTGGTGGCCTCTGTGCTGCGACTGGCTGCGTGAGGCCAGGTGCGGGTTCTGGGCCATCCCCTCACTCCCTGTTCACTGCCATATGCTAGCTGGGCGGGGTTCCCTCCCACTCAGGGTGTTCTCAATGGGGCACCTACCCAGCATGCACTCTCCAAGGTTCCCGCCACCTCTAAAAGACACTGGATTCTAATTTTATAAAACGTACAGCACCGTAGCACTGTAAGGCCAAATTCTAGTTTCCATATATAGCTTCCCATAACATTGCTCCTGAAAGCGGAGCCACAGGCTTTCCCTCCCGTGGGAGGCCATGAGCCCGGGGCTGATTGCGGATCTCATGTGCTCTTCTTAGGTCCGTGACGGTTTAGTCTGGGAGTGCGTTTGTAGAGGGAGTATTGCTTACAGTGGATGTGACACTTCCCTTTTTTTTTTTTTTTTTTTTTTTGAGACGGAGTCTCGCTCTGTCGCCCAGGCTGGAGTGCAGTGGCGCAATCTCGGCTCACTGCAAGCTCCGCCTCCCGGGTTCACGACATTCTCCTGCCTCAGCCTCCCGAGTAGCTGAGACTACAGGCGCCCGCCACCAAGCCCGGCTAATTTTTTGTATTTTTAGTAGAGACGGGGTTTCACCGTGTTAGCCAGGATGGTCTCGATCTCCTGACCTCGGGATCCGCCTGCCTCGGCCTCCCAAAGTGCTAGGATTGCAGGCATGAGGCACCGCGCCCGGCTGACACTTCCTATTTTTACAAAAGGCACAGACTAATAGCACGCATAGTGCGCTGTCTGTGTGGGAAAGGAGGGAGATGGGAGTGCTTTTCCCAAAAGGACGTTTATAGAGCAGGGACAAGGGAATGATGGCAATAGGTCTTTCTAGGCAGCAGCAAGCCCTGCTGGCTTTGGAGTTCCGGGTGGGCAATGACTGTCAGGGGTCAGGTCTGTGAGAGTTGCTAGGAGCATGCATTCTGCAGAAGCGGGAGGGGACTGACGGCAAAGGAATTAAGTTACAGAAGGATCCTGAATGCATGAAAATTTGCAGCCCCACATTGCCTTAACTGGAAAAGGAGGTGGTGCTTTGTGGGCATAGGAATCTGATGCAGCCTCCTCTCCCTGCTGCAAAATATCTGGCTGGGAGGAATGGTCCAAATCCAGTCCCTCTAAGAACCTTGTCCCTGGACATGCTGCCGCAGTTCTGCTGAGAGGCGGGGCTGAGGCAAACGGGAGCCCAGGCTGGCGGTGGACCCAGTGGTGAGGGTGGGAGGGATGAGGGCGTGGGAGGAGGGGCCCCAGGCAGTGGCAAGGAGCTCAGGAGGCTCCAGATTGGTGGCCTCATGCCCCCTGCCAAATGAGTTCCATCCCCATCAGGAAGTTGCCATTTCTAGGGGTTTAACACTGGGAAATGTCTTTGGAATACCACAGTAACAGACAATAGGAAGTGCTACCACTTATTTATTTGGCCTCATGTTTCACACCATCCTCCTGAGGATGTTTGTTTTGCATATAGGGAAACTGAGGCTCTGAGAGGGGCAGAGTGTGCCCAAGGGCCATGATCAGTAAATGGCAGAGCCAGGACTGGAACCCAGGCCACACTCATCCATGCCACTGCACTCATGTGTACACCCAAATGGTCAACGCCCTTCCCCGCAGTGCAGCAGCAACGCACCGCAGTTAAAGCAGCTGGGCTTGTTGCTCCCTGCAGCAAGGGGGACCCAAACAACAGTGAGCTGGGGTGTCTCCTAAGAGGGTGTCAGGAAGTAGCAATTGTAGGATGTGGGCCTTGGTTATTAGCTTATTTGGGGGGTGGGTCTATGGAGTCAGGGGTTTGCTCTGGAGTGGAGGCTGGCTCAAGAGTGTCTAATGAACGCAGTCTATAGTTACACCAGAGTTAACAGTTTTTTCCTGTCTGTTGTAAAGCGAGTTGTTGAATCGCATGATGAAAGAAATGGTGTGCAGTACCATCTAAAACTCTAGACAGGAGATACTAGCCAACCATTTACAGGTAATTACGAGAAACGCAAGGACTGTTAGTCCTCGTAACAGGTCTGCAAGACAAGGGCCTAGAGCGCCTCCAGGTAATGGGCGCATGTTCCAGAAGCCAGCTGGGTTGGCTTTAGAGGTCAAGGCTTTTTCTAATAGTCACAAACTGTCCTGTTCCCCTGTGGTGTTTTTCTAGGTATAAAAAAGGAGTATTTGTTATGGCATGACCTGTCCCTTTGCTGGCTAAGAGGAAAATAAAGCTTATATGACTGTCCTTGATAACTCTAAAGAATGGACTTAGATTAGTCGGTTGGACTTTCAGAGCAGAGTGGTCTCGTTTATGGCTTCAGCTAAAATTACCAACTAGTTTTGAACTCTCTCTCTAGTCGTTTTATTCCTTTGGTGGGAACTGGAGTTTGCAGAGTATGCATGAAGAGCAAATCAAGGATCGCTACTGGAAGGTTTTGGAATCATCTATGATAATTTTACGCTGGATTGCTGGGTATTCTTTCAAAGAATGGATTACTGGAGACGTGGGTGTTGTAAATATCTGAACATATCTAACCACTCTGAATATACATGAGTGTGTGGCAGACCAATATAAGCCTGACATGGGCTAATAAGATGTAGTGTCCCACTGAAGCACAGATCGTATGGGGAGCATATTATTATAATAGCAATAAATTTCGTGTCTTTGTGTGCCTTTTGTACAGAAGCTGTAGATCACGTAGAGGCGGGTGTGTTTTGGATATACTGTATAGTTCATATTTATGTTGAGATAAAGCTGGAAATAAAATGTAATCATGTAGAATCTAAGATGGGATGAAGCTTCAAACTGTATACAGTGGCATGTTATGAATTCATAAGAAGCAACATGGGACCTAGAGGTGGTTGATCGTATAATGCTAATGGTAATTTCTTAAGATGTAGAATTTTGGAGGTTTCTGAGAGGTATGCTATTTTTAAAAAAATTCCATTAGTTCTGTTTTTCTAGAGGACTGGAGAAAACAAGGACAGTGAAATCTCTGGATTAAAGGCACAACTTCAGTGTTTCTTAATAACAGTATGTCTTAGTCCCTTTGTGTTGCTGTAAAGGAACACCTGAGGCTGAGTAATGTGTGAAGAGGTTTATTTGGCTCAGGGTTCTGCAGGCTGTAGAGGCAGCAGCATTGGCTTCTGCTGAGGGCCTTGGGCTGGGTGCACTCCTGGTGGAGGTGAAGGAGAGCCCCGTGCAGACCACACGGTGAGAAAGGGAGGAAGAGGGAGGTGGGGGAAGGTGCCAAGCTCTTTTCAACAACTAGTTCTTGTGGGCACTAAGGGTGAGCACTTAGTCCCATGAGAATGGCACCAAGCCATTCACGAGGGCTCCATCCCCTCCACCAAGCCCCACCTTCCACACTGGGGATCATATTTCAACAAGAGACTCAGCAGGGCCAAACAAACCACAGCATTGGTCTGGAAAAAGGAGTATCTCTGTCATTAGAAGTAAGTGGGGATTTTCCAGGTTGGAAAACAAAATCAAGCACTTTTTGTCACTCTGGCAGGGAAATTTTCAATCCACAGTGAATATAAACAAACAATAACCAGAATGTATTTATAATCCACGGCAGAAGGCATTTGTATGGAGTCTACTTGGAGGGGTCTGAAGGGCCTTCAAGCTCTCCAGTTCCTGCTCACGTCTACATTTAAATGTTTTATCAGGATTTCATTCACAGGGGGATGTTTTGTAACCATTATTGGCAATACCTCTAAAATTACCTGGCTTAATTAATATTGTTGCCAATTTATTTTTACAGCTATCTAATTATGGGTAACATCATGAAGAATTTTTGTTAGATTCCACTATCACCTTTTTTCATGACATCAGCTGGCCCTCCTAAGATGTAAAAGGCATCAGAACTTTCCCCATTTTCTTTTTTCAAACCAGGGGCTTGTTCTGACACTAATAGCAGCCTCTGAATTTCTCAAGACCGGTGAGATCACAGGAGTGTTTCTATAGGCTGATCTTGTTTCTTTAGCACAGTGGTCAGCCCAAACACTGCCATTAGGATCTGAGTCTTTGTATTTGAATGACCTTTTACTATTACTATAGCTAAGATAGCAAAGCATCTAAAATGTCTTTGTTATCCAACTTCTACAGGCATTTGTCAGGGTTAGAAGCCTGTTCCTAAAGCATTCAAATTTTGTGGACTAGCCCCAATCACATTTATTTATACTATCAATATAAACATTTGTTCTTTTATTTTTTCCAACCTGCCCATGTGGGAGCAAATGTTTTAGTCATCTGTGATGACCTAATTTCTGGGATTGGTCTATATTTTAAGGGTGAATTTAACTCTGTGGTAGCATTTTGAAATAGGAACAAGTAAAATTAGGACAAGGCTACTCAAAGGCATCTCTAACAAAATTACTAAAGCGTATTTTTTACATTGAGAGTTAATAATTTGGTGACAAAAAGGAATCTTTCTTCAAATTTAGCATAACTAAATCACTTTACTTGTGTGAAAATAATTCAAAATCAAAGCTGTTGAAATTTTATTTAGAGCCTTAAAGGAATGTGATGATGAGGCCTGAGTCATGCAACAGGCACCTATAACCTGTTTCTCTGATCATAGACTATCCTTTTTCTTTACCTACACTGTTTTGTAAAATGTTATAAAAAACTCATGGGCAGCAGGGAAGACCCCTTTCCTCCTAACTGTTGATCGTCATTATAATTTCCCTCTTTCTTCTCTTACACAAGGACCTCACAACTACTATACTCTCTAAATCACAATGTTAAATATAGTCTTTTCAATTGGAAAGAAAAAACATCAAGCTGTAACTAATCAAATTGCTGTAGCTCATAAGCCAGACTCATATGGAAAATGCCGTGATTCCACTAAATGTGTTTTCTGCCTGTATAAAAGAGACCTTAACCTTTTAGCTCCGGAACACTGACCCCTTTCCTTTGGAGTCTGTGTTTCCCGGATGGCTAAAACAGTCTTTTAAATGAGATTCTGATCCTTTACATTATTTCAGGTTGTCATGAAAAATCCAAATTCTAATTTCACTCCTTTGATACACAGTTTAGGTAAAAAAACATTTAAAAAAGATTATACCTTTGTTTATACGTATTTATATAAACATATAAGATACCTGGGCATAGCAGCTCATGTTTGTAATCCCAGCACTTTGGGAGGCTGACGCAGGAGGATCGCTTGCGCTCAGGAGTTTGAGACCAGAGGGGGCAACGAAGCAAGACCTCATCCCTATAAAAAACAAAAAATAAAAAAATAAAAAAAAATTAGCCAGATGTGGTGGTCCGTGTCTTTTGTCCCAGCTACCTGGGAGACTGAGGTGGGAGAGCTGCTTGGGCCTGGAAGTTCAGGGCTGCAGTGAGCCTATGATTGTGCCACTGCACTTCAGCCTGGGCGACAGAGCAAGACCCAGTCTCAAAATAAATAAAGACATCCACTATCATTTCATGTAAATATAATTATATACAACCTGTAATTTTAAATTCAACCTTGGCCTAGTACAAAGCGACTATCATGCCAACAAGTGTTCACTGTAAACAGACTGAGTTGTGTCAGATCTTCAGATTTGGTGGGTATGTTGCCACTCAAATACCTACCCTTAGAGTAATTATTTGGAAAGCACAAGTAACAGAAGAGACCCTTGTTTGTATCTTCTCCCAAGTACACAGTGTTTCTCTCAAGCCTGCTGGCGAGGCTCATGGGGTGAAATTAGAACTTAAAAAAGGAGTTTGGTCGGGGGGGGTCTCAGGCGATTGTTCTGATGAAGCAAGTTTAGAATCAATTCCTGAGATACTCTTTCTGAGGAAAAGTCTGCCAATACAGTTTTTTTCTTATCTTTTTTTTTGAGATGGAGTCTTGCTCTGTCTGTCTCCAGGCTGGAGTGCAGTGGTATGATCTTGGCTCACTGCAACCTCCACCTCCCAGGTTCAAGTAATTCTCCTGCCTCAGCCTCCTGAGTAGCTGGGATTACAGATGCACAGCACCACCCCCAGCTAATTTTTGTATTTTTAGTAGAGACGGGATTTCACCATGTTGGCCAGGGTAGTCTAGAACACCTGACCTCAGTTGATCCGCCCACCTCGGCCTCCCAAGGTGCTGGGACTACAGGTGTGAGCCCCAGCGCCTGGCCCAGTTTTTCTTTGGTTTAAGTGAGGGTTTATATGAAGCTCACCTGTATGTAGAGCTTTACACGTCATTATCTGCTTTGGTGTAGAAAGAGAATCCCAAGACTTGAATTTGTCCTGATCGTGCAAGTGCACGTAGGAAACCCTGCTGCTAACATTGTACAAGGCCTGATGTCAGCCTACACACCATAGCTCTGGTTGCACAGGAAATCTGGTGTCCCCGAGGGACAAATCACAAGTTGTCAAAACAATGAGACTTGTTCTGTGAGCTTTGGTATAAAGCAGAGAAAAGGTCAGGTTCACAATCACGCCAAATAACATTTTGACTAAATCACTCCCACCTTCATGGGGATAGTTTTGATTTCATGATGTAACTAGCCTCCAACAGAACATTTATGTTACCTAGCAAAGCCTGGCTTTAACACAGACTGGAAACAAGACAATGAGAAAAGCAAGTTGGAACAGGCAAGATTAAACCAACCGATGCGTTGTGGCGTACCGAGACTCGCCTCGTGTCTGTGTGAACTCAACAGGGACCATGGAGGAGCTGAAAGTCTTAAAATTGGAAAAGGGTCAACACACTTCTAGTTAAAAGAAAAAAAATAAAATTTAGATGTGTAGTCTTTACTACTGCACCTTACAGGCTTGGCTAAGTCATTTCCAGTCTGCACCAAGGCTCCGTTTCCAGCAGCCCCAGCTGGTATTTCTACATGGCACCCTGTGTGACTGCCACCTGTGGCTCCATTCCTCAGTAGCACACAGGTTGCTTTCCATCCAGCCTGGCTTTGGGGTATAGCTGTATTAGCAGGTAAACTGCTAAAGCATTTTAATACCAGTGGGTAAATAGCTGTTTCTAGTACCCCCAGCCCCTGTGCCATAGCCCAAGGCATCCCCCCTTGTCTCCAAGCCATCATTTAGAAATGAAAGGGCCAAAGGGGCACTGCATGCTGTGTTGCTGCTGGTAAGCTCCCACAGGTGGCCCCCAGAGCCCTCCCCCAGGCTGCCCGAGTCCCTGCTGTCTTCCCTCTGTGCCCCTGCTGTCTTCCCTCTGTGCCCCGCTTCTCTCCTTTTCTGTCTTCCTCTCACCATACAACTTCCTCAGACTGAAGGCTGGTAAAGGTTGGCCAGTGTTAGAACATGCAGTGGTGAGTTGGACACAGACTGTTCCTGAGAATGGTGACTGTGACCAGAAGGAAGGCAGCACAGTGGGTGCCATGTGAATCTGCGGTCAGCCTGACCTGGGGCCTCTGAGCCAGCACTGCCCAGCCAGGTTCCTCAAGTATAATGGAGTAACCCAACATATCCCAAAGTGTTAGCCAGGTACCTGACAGAGTCAGTATTCAATAAATGGTAGCAATTACTGCTTTTTATGAGGCCTTTTAGGATAGTGGCAGAGGGAAAACGCTTACTGGATGAATCCAAACAGGCTTTCAAGTTGTTTTCGATCAAGGACCCTCCATGATTGCCATGGGAACACACAGAACTCCATTAGACTGCAGGAAGTTCCAGCAATGAGAAGGCAAACCCCGTCTTAACCTGTCAGCTCCACAGAGTAAGGCAAGGATAAGGTGGTTTACTTTGGTGTGAGAAAATCCTAATAAATACACCTTGTGTGTAAAAAAAACCACAAAACAAGGCTTTTGAAAAAAGCATCATTTATTTCAAAGTACAACACAAAGTTGTATTTTTAAGAAATACA